TCCTCATTCCTAAGAAAATTATGGGGAGAAGTGCTGATGAATTTACCGGGAATAACAAGGCTCTGCAGTTGCGATTACAGGAGAGGGAAGGATCCATGAGGGGGCAAGGTTGAGAGTGACCAGGCTCTTCTAGTTTTCCCCAGTTGTGGTACGGAATGGGAGGGGTTGGAATGAATATATTCGTCCTTATATTCAAAAGCCACAGGTGGCCTGAGAGGTCAAAGGCTGCGGGATTTGAACCTGGAACCGAATGGTGGCCTGCAATGAACCCGCCTACCGCCTCAGGCGTTCGCTTCACTCCAGGCTGCTGGCGCTGGAAAGTTTAACTTTATTATCAAAGGGGAAATTGAAAAGTGACTTCTGCAAATCCCAAGATGGGGTTTCACCAGCAACTTCTAGGGTGGGAAACCAAAAGTGAGGTGGAGAAAAGAGCTAGGAAATCAATTGAAAAAAAAAAAAAAGAAAGAAAGAAAACAAAAAAGATACACGCGGGATTAAATAAACTAAGAGGCTCGCCGGTGGAATTCTATATCTGGGGTTTGAAACCGAGAGGGTCCCTCTACCTTTGGCCATCTGGCTGTTTTAAACTCTGCCCCATGCTGTATAATTTTAGCTGAAAATCTCTTCCGTTGCAGCTTTGCTTTTATTGAATTCATCAAAAGCAAACTTTCCCTGAGTTTTTTTTTTTTTTTTTTTTTTTTTTTTTTTTTTTTTTTAAGAAGGGCTAAAATAATACGCCGACCACTGTGACATTCTCCGCGCCCAGGCCATTTTTCATAACGCCGCAGATCCGCTTTTGTGCCTCTGAGGCGACTAAACAGATGAATAACGAGCAAAGTCTCCCGAAAGTAAGCTAGCAGCTTTTCTCAGCTCGAAAAAAGTTAACTGAAATGAGAAGTGCATGTAAAATCCCCACACCCAAAGATGGGGGCTACACTTTTATTACTCTGAAGGACAACGATGTCTTTTTAAAAGCAACTAACTGCCCACATCCGCACACGCGCGCGCGCGCACACAAGCACACACACACACACACATTTGCTCACACAAACCACACAAACTTTAAGCCTTGTGAAGCTGCCCAGGTGGTGTGTAGGAAATTTTGGTAGAGAAAGAAGTAAGAAGTCTTTGAGGCAGACTCTAGCCGGCTATTATTTTTTTAATTTATTATTTTTTCGCAGATAGTTTGAAAGTTGGTTTCTGACAAGAGGAAAGAAAAGGCTGCAACACTAAAGGAAGACTCAAAGTGTTAAAAGGACGCTCAAAATGTAGTATTGTGGCAGGTCGGGGTAAGTTATATTTTCTTCTGTTTTCTCTTTGGTTTTGGAACGCAGTGAAAATGCACTGTGGGGAGTTTTTCTGTTGTTTTTAAGAAATGAAATAATACTCCAAGCTCCCTCCTAGGATGACTTCCTCCTGCGACTTTGCTCTGTTTTTGTGGGTGTTCTACAGAGAGGCGCTTTCTCCTAGAGCCCTGTCATCATAGACCCAGAGGCCCTCAAATTCTGAGTGGCCAGGGTTTGGAGAGCCGCTTTCGGGTCGCAGAGGCAACAAGTCGTGGACTCTCTAGCCCCAGGCAAGCGCCGCACCGCGCCGCAGCTGAGCCTGTGGCTCGCCTGACTCAGGAATGAATTTTGCACGTGTAAACTACTTGCCTGTGGATGCGCACAGCTGCGACTCTGGGGTTTATCAAGGGAAAAAAACTATTCCTTTAAATGGACGATTTGCAAAAACTCAGCCATTGGTTCTTGCCAAATGACTATTGATGCAGAGTAAACCCTACCGGTTGGTGCGTGCGCACGTTTGTTTAACCCTAAAAATATTCCACTTCCGAGTTGCTCAAGTTGACATCCACTTGAAATCATTTGTATTTTTTTTTAGGGGCTGGAAAAATAACTGGCATTATCTGTGGGAGACGGTGTAGATATATTGGTGGGGGAGGCATATTTCACTGGAAAGTGATGCCCTGTATTCGCTGAACGTAGGGAAGTGTCCCAAAGAAACGCGGCTCCCAGTGCGCGCGCATACCACATTTCCACAAACGTGTGTTACAAATGCACTTTCCTGCCACTAACCTGCAGCTTTGAGATTCGATTCTGAGGTTTAAATAATATTGTTTTTCTGCATGGCATGGATATTCAGACGCCAGCAATGAGCAATCCTTCATTTGAGTACCTGCAAGCGTCTGCAGCAAGCTAGATTTTATTTATTATTATTAGCTTTCTGCTACCAGAAACGTGGAATAAACATGTGCTGCCCCAGAAATTGGGCGGAGCTGATCCAGATGTTGGCAAACACGTCTTTACCAGTTGTATTTCTGAGGAAGCCCAGAGAAATGGATCAGAGAGCCGAAGAGAAATTGACAAGGGAGCTGATCAGAGGCGATTTTGTTCATTAGCAGGAGCGACTCCTGCTTTGGGTCTGGCGGGGGCGAGCATATAAAATGCAACTTTTGCCCCATTGGTTCGCTAGGTGAATTAGCACATACTGGGACTGAACAGTCCTTGACCTTTGCCTTTATGTTTGCGCAAATGTTTGCCTAAAACACAATCGGTCTTGACAAGAGAGCATGCTACCGTGTGACACTGCCTATTCACCAGATAGATGTTCCCTGCCACACACGACCCAGAGCAGCCTTTTAAATAGCTTAGGTATTTGCACAAACTGTATAAATTAATGTCGGATGATTGCTAGTTGCTGGTTAAATAGGAGAGAGATGATTTAGATGAGGAATACATGTATCTCTCTGGCATTTTTTTTCTTGCCAAAAAAGTCGGTAAGATAACTGATAGCGAAGGAAAGTTTATGTTTGTGGGAGTCAAAAGGTTCTTGTTTGATCAAAGGGCACATGAATGTAGTTTTCTTACAAATGGCTTTTCCACAAAGATGGGGAGTGGATGAAGGAAGAGGAGAGATGGAGAGTGGAGAAAGCTGTGAGAAACTAATAATTAGGATAACTGGTAATGGGGAGGTTTAGAATATGATTCTGGAGGATTTATTGTTCCTAAAGGAGCCATGGCCAGCCAGCAGCCTCTCAGTGCTCTGGAAACCCCATGAAACTTGGGGGGAAGTTATCCCGATTACTGAGCTTTATGGCTTTGAACTCTTCCTTCAGTAAAACCAAATACTTTAGCAGGAGGAGAAAAGCACCTTTTAGAATCTAAAATTGGTTTAAGTCTTTTAAACCTCTCACTATAGATGTGAAATTATTTAGATAACTGGGCTGCCTTTTCCCGAACTTTGACATAGGAGCAAAATGAACTTTCCTTAACTGTGGTTTCTAGCTGAGATCAGAATTTTCCACATTCCTTTCATTATCTGCAACATGGTAAAACCTCACCAATTTCCATGGCTCAATTCTGTTGGCAGGACTACCAAGACAGGGAGAGCAAATTAAGAAAAATGAGGATATTTTCAATATTCTTTCAGGGAGGTTCATTCCCTTGAAAGAGAGGAGTATTTACTTCTTTCAGTCCAAGGGATGCAGTAGACGAGGGTAGCACCAACTCATGCCACAGTCTGGGAATGCAGATTTGAATGTCTGAAAGCCACTGTGATTTCTCCAAACATTTGCAAGGTATTTTTCAGATTTCCATGAACTGTATTCAGGTGGAGAAGAGGGAGGGTTCACCAGTTCTCCCTTGGAAATCCTTTCTCTTGATCCCTGGGCAAAATTTGCCTTCTCTCTGTTGGGCTATGGAGACTTTCAGGGTAGGAGAAAGTTTGTTTAAAAGCCATGTTCCACATTGACTTTAGGTACAGCACAAAAGTAGCAGAAAGGTAAAAACATCAATCTTAGAATGAAAAAAATAATACGTTTATGAACAAGCACCTAGAATAAAATTAAGGGGACTCTCTCCATTTTTCAATAATCTCCATAATAATTTCTTAACTAACAGAAATAATTTGTTAAGTTATTCTTATTTCTTACTTACTTAACAATGTAATAAGTATGAACTACTTCAAAACACTTTTTTAAGGTAGATGCAAAACGTCTACCTTAAATGTCTGTGCATTTTGGCTTTAGGTTCAGCAATATGGGCAACTAAATATACATAAAAATCATATTTCAATTCTCAGAGGGTATTTGTCCGTTTTATTAAGTGTATGCACAACTGCTTTTTCAAAGTTGTTTTATTTTAAAATAAAATGATTCTAAATGTTCTCTTCTCTTTGCTATGTACCACATCCTACAATCTTCAGAAAATTTAGGAATTAAAGACATAGAAAGGCAAATATTAGGGTTCTATTCTCTGGGATATCCTACAGTGACATAGTGTAGGCAAGGCAGCAATATGTTTCTAGCCTTTTCTTCCCTGTACCTGGGGTTGTGATGGGTTAAGTTTATTCAGGGTTATGAGTAAATTGGGACCTAGAATCTACAATCCATGATGATGAATACAAGGGACTTAGATTTAAATCTAGTTGTTACAAAAATCAGCTTAGGAATTCAATAAATTTCCAAATTTGCACAATTTGAAACAGAAACATTTTTAAAAATCATTAGAAAAAAATCTGCATATTATATAAAACGTATCTCACATATATTCTATCCATCAAAAATTCAAGTACTTACTCCATTCATTTAATTATAGTAACTACAATTGAAGATAAAAGTTGGTTAGTTCCATTTTTTGCTGACAGACATCTATTAATAGAGTTTGTGCATATTTTTGGCCAGAGCTAAAAATACCATTAAATGTTTATATTGTGAAATCTGTCAATGGTTTTACCTAGAAGTGTTCAAGAGAACATATAGTGACTTATTGATATCAATAAAGACACAGCACAATTGCCAGAAGTGTTCTTATTCAAACAAATAACACAAATTAAATAAGGAAGAAAGGAGGAAAAAATATTTTTATACTTTATAAAATATAAGTATATTCATAATTGAAAAATTAAGGTAATTGATTTATTCTTATAAGAGTTGAGTATGTGACAGTTGTCTATTGAAAAATTGTTTGCATATAAAATTAATATTTCTTAAAGGTAAAATGATTGCACTTACAAGACACCATAACTGTAAAATTTGTTAGATGACTCTAGTACACATTAACTTCTATATAAATAATATTCTTACTGACTGGATTATAAAATGACACCTACTATAGTCTGTGAAGTTTTTACATTTTTACTATGCATTGAAATTAAAGTGAAGAAGTAAAGTCAGATTATAGGACTTGGAACTATCCGAGAGAGCCAAGAGGAAGTACCCTGTTTGCATTGTATTTCTTCCAAGGTAGTTATTTCCCCCTAATATATGTAGATGAGGCTTGTATTGTTCTAAAAATCCTCAACAATTATTTGCTATTAATTTAACTCCACTTTGTAAGTAAAAATTTAGAGATGCTTTGGAGTCATGTGTATTTAACTAGCAAGTACTGAACTTAATTGGAATAGCCCAGAGATTCCACTTCCAGGTCCTTTGTCTGTGCCTATGAGTAGGCAGGCCATGCTAGAGTCGGGGTTCAGAGAACAGTCATTCTCTGGTGGCTTTCTTGGTACAGAGAAATACAGTTCTCATCCCCCGTTTTGATTCACAACTTCTGACCAATAAATTGTGCTCTGATTTCCCATGCCTATTGCATCTACCACCACCCTGCCCTAATCACCTGCTCTTGACAAAGAGAGTGCAGAAGCTGAGGCAGTATAGTTCAGGGACTGGATTCCAGAGGGGCATTTGGAAGAAGCCACACCAAGCTTTGGAAAGCAAGTGAGATTTGTGATCTTGATGCTTAGAAATCTTTCCTATGGGCAGTCTTGGAAAATCTGGGATTTCGAGAAGTCTGGGCCCCCATTTTAATCTTCTTTGGTGTAAAAACTGTGAATTCAGAGTTAAAGAAGGGGGAAGGAGCATTGCAGCCTTTAGAGAGGGGTTCAGGGCCTGAAGACCTGAAAAGTTCCCACACTTCATTCGCACCTGACATTTCAGGAGCCCCTTAATTTAGTCACAGAAGTTGATGCCCACAGGGAGCGAGAATTTGGCAGGTACCAGGTGCTTCAGCAGGACTCGGGCTCATTCTCTGATTTAGCTAAAGCTGTCTGGTGAGGGAACAAGGGGTCATAAGTATGCTGTTTGTTTGTTTGTTTGTTTGTTTTGTTTTTGTTTTTCATTTGTTTTGTTTTGTTTTTAGCTCCTGACCCTCATTCATATGTCAGATCCCCATTTCCCTTACCCTTCACTCCCTTTGTCAGTAGCTTGGAAGACTGTGGAGCCCTCTTGCTTTCTCCCACTCCACCCTCCTCTCACCTTCCCCCACCCTCTTTTACTGTCTCACACCACCTCACCTTTCCATACTCCGTCAACCCTTCTTAAACCTCACCTTCTCACACTCATAGCCCCTCATATTCTCTTCTACCCATCTCCCCCTCTAAACCCCTACTACTCCTCATCCTCCACTTCCACAGAATCCCACAAATCCCTCACATCTACTTCATCCTCCTCACTTCCCTCAGACAATTTGCCACCTCCAATCTCTTCATCTCCACAGCCTACACTCTCACACATTCTCTCAAAGCCCCCAGACTCTTCTTGCCCACTCACAATTAGAACCTCACTCACTCTTTCACATCAGTCACCTCCCCATGCCTTCATATCCCACAAGGTGTCTCCAGGCATCCCTTCCCCCCAACTCTTACACCCACCATATTCACATCCTCTATACCTTCCACACATACTTCACCTTCAGACTCCTACTCCCAGTCAGGCACACAAGTCATCTCCCCCTGCCTTTTCCTGGGTGGTATCTGAACTCCTCAGTCTGTGTTGGAGAACCTTGCCTCAAGTGTCTTCCCCTCTGACTCTTCCTTCCATAACTTTCTTCCCTACCAGAGTGTCAGCATATCCCTCTCTGGAGTTCTCTTTGGAGAAGAGCACATGGCTATCTCCCTTTCACTTTTTTCACTCACCAGGGCTCGTAGTCACAGCAAAGTGGGACTGGGAACCTAAACAGTTGTCCCCTAGATCCAGTGCTGGGCTACGTGTGGATGGGAAGCCAGGGCCGCTCATTGGCTGCTCTGTTCTCAGCCCTCAGCTTCAGAGGGCTTGTCCTTGTCTTTCCTCCCAGATTTGTTTTCAGTCTTCAGGGATACAAACTCCTACATTCAACATTTCCATTAGCAGGGTGAGTGGGTAGGAAAGATTCTTTAAACTGGAGATTCTCCAATTTGATCAAGGTTTAGAATCACCCAAAGTTTGTTTAAAAACAAACAAAATAAAACATAACTAGAAATTGCTTGGCCCCATTTTAACAGTTTATGTGAATTTACATTTCTAATAAGTTCCCAGGTGATGCTGGGACCACATTTTGAGGCAATTTGAGCAATGTTCAGCAGGAGGAAGTGACTCTATTTGTACAGTGAGAAGACACAGGGAGATCCATAGAACTCAGAGGTTCAAGAGGAGAATGACACTCAGTGGATAGATGGGAACAGTTTCCTAAAAATGTCCTAAATGAGAAGGTACTTTGACAGTAGGTTTTATTCTACAAGGTTAGGGCTTTTTCTATGAGAGGAAGGGAGGAAGAAAGAAGACTGTGCCTAGGACATCTCCTTTCCTAAGCTCTCGCTGACCATTTAAAATGAAGCTAAGATGTTTAGAATTTGTAGGGGACTGGGTCTTGAGTCACTGAAAGTGCTAGTCACTCTGTTTAGGTTTATTGTTTTTGAGCCTCGGGATCTGTGTGTGTGTGTGTGTGTGTGTGTGTGTGTGTGTGTGTGTAGGCTTGCTCTCTGCCTTTGCATTTAAGTTTCATTCAAAATGGATGGAACCACTCAGGCCCTACAGAATCACCTTTTCTAGCCTAGGTAGTGGTTACTATGGTTACTTCCTGTTTCCTTTCCATGTGCCTATGACCAGACCTCACAGATATCTCCCTTCAATTCTCCCTGAGGGCTAAAAGGTGGCCCAGAAACTTTTGGCCAGTTAACATTCTGCCTTATCAATTGTCTAGGGAGTAGTTTTCTAAATTTATTTGGAACTGCAAAGGTAAATAAATGAAGGAAAAAATACATAAGAGAGAAAAGGTCAAGTTCTTCAAACTGGAACTTTCTTGTGTGTGTGCGTGTGGATATGTCTATGGTACATTTAACCAGTAAGAGAACACATACCATAAGCAGTCATGTTGCTAGACAAAAGTTTTCTTTGATTTTGTATTTGAATTTACTTAACAACATAAATTTTAAATACTAATCCTGGTCACTTGGGCCAAGAACATTTATATATTTTTCTCCCAGCTGATTTTATCAACAGTTTTCAATCTCATTTTCTCAAGACTTTTAGGCCAAGGCAGAATTTTCTAGCCTTCCTTTGGAGATCAGGATCCAGAGATTAGAGTTCTGGGATCTTGGCAAGGGTTTGTACTACTTTTTCCATGATGTTTGCAAATCCCTAGCAACAATTCTGCATTCTAATTTTTTTCCTCCTTTCTTTGTACATCACAAATAATTACACTGTTCAAACATGGCTTAGAAAAAAACACAGTTACATTAACATGTCTCTTCTACAATTTTGTTTTAGAAATGACTAGAATTTTCTGGTAATTCATAGTTTTTCTCCTGGTTTAAAAACAAAAATATTTAAATTTTATCTTGCCAAATGTCTATCATTTGTTAGCACATTTTGCTTGCTGTCCTTCAGCCTCTGAAGTTTATGGACATTATTAAAATGTTTGGGGGATCATCAGCACACCAGTTCCTTGAGAAAATGTTGGGATAGGCTTTACACTATACAATCCAGTTGTTCAGAATTGAAAGGTTTTCAAGTTGAGTTTGCTTTTCTTTCTCTTACTTTACAATCCCTTTTTGTATTTTTTATTTTAT